CAAACAAAAAACGGCGAAATGAAGGCTCAGCCCTCATCAGGTTTAGGTGACAGAGCTAGACCCTGTCTAAGAAAAAAAATAAAATTAAATGAAAATTCGTTATCAGACAGTAAAGCATGAACCCACAGTGCTGGTCAAGTCACTGCAGATCTGAGTGTGTATCAAGGTTTAACTCCATAAGATGAAAAGCAGGCAATGAATCTTTGGCCTGGGTGTTGACAGTCTAGGCTCAAGCCTCAGCTTTCCCACTCATTAGCTTGCTGACCTTGGACAAGTCACTTATATTCTCTGAACTTACTCATGAAACGGAGATACATTTCATCTGCCTCTCGCAAGAAAAAGTCCTGGTAAATACACATTAGCATTTCCGTTTTACACAGAACACTGACAGATACTTTCCTAAGATCATGGAGTTAATAACCACCAGAACCTAGACTCAATACTTATGGAACTTCAAATCTCATGCTTTTCTCATTGCACTTATGATTACTCCATTATGTAGGAGCAAGGGAGAGTTGAGAGCATTTGAAGAGGTTATGCAAAGGACCAGCTCTGAGGAGTAGGCTTAGCAAAGTAACATGAGGGAAGGTAACACCGTTCATCTGTGTAGCGGAGTGGGAGCCAAGAGACAAGGAGAAAGTTTCATGTTCGTCATGTGTCTCGGATATTCCGGTTTCTGCAGGGACGAGAACGCGCAGTTTCGCCTCCATCCCTTGACCTCCAACACAGCTTCTCCACTGGATCATCGGTGGCGATGAAGGGGCGGCTGGGGAAGGATGTCAGAGAAACCAGAAGCTTGACGGTGAATCCTCGGGTTTTAAGGAGAGAGCAAAGTCCTGAGAGGGCGACGTATTGTCCCTGCTCACCTAGCCCAGAATGAACAAACACGCGCCAGCCAGGGAGCAGCGAGCCGAGAATTCGGACGAGCCTCTGCAACCGCCATTTGCCGTTCTCGCAAAGACTACCAAGACCACAATGCAACGGGGCGCCGAGCTAATTCCCAGTGAGCAGCAGGCGAGGCGCCACCGACGCGGAAGACTATAAGCCCCAGCGGGCGACGACCGAACGCCCCCGGGAACACCGGGCCCCGAGCTCGGTCCCGCGCCCGAGGATCCTCCACGGGGCTAGATGGCTGCGTCGGGGGCGGGAGCGGAGGTGAGCGGGCGCTAGGGCCGCGAGCCCCCGCCGGCCCTTCCTCCAGCGCCCTGCGGACCCCGCAGAAGGCGCTCGCCTCCCTAGCCCGCAAAAACATATCGATTTTTCTCGCTGTGGCAACGGGGACGTCCTGATAGATCCTCTGCTCCAATAGGCAACTCCGGCCTTCCCTGCCCTGACCTGGAACCTCTGGGAGGGCTGCAGAGTAAGTGCCGCCTCTGCGCTCCGACGGAGGCACGAGGCCTGTGGAGTAGGTCCCTCTGTTCCGACAGGTGCGACACTTGGCGCTCCATGCTTGCGGGTGCCGGGAGGCCTGGCCTCCCCCAGGGCCGCCACCTCTGCTGGTTGCTCTGTGCTTTCACCTTAAAGCTCTGGTAAGGAGGAGGTAAGGGGAGGGAAAAGGAGGGACTTTTGTCCCTTCCCCCAACTCCGCTACAGCCAAGCAGAGGCTCCCGTGCAGGAAGAGAAGCTGTCAGGTGGGTGATTGTCTGGGAACCCGACACGTCCCGGCCTGGGGCTGGCATTTATCTTTCCTTTCAGCAAGCACCTCAAATTTGCCATGCTGGCTGGTGGAAGAGTTTGTGGTAGCAGAAGAGTGCTCTCCATGCTCTAATTTCCGGGCTGTGAGTATCTATTTCTCTACCCTTTTTTTTTTTAACATGTACTTTGCTCCTTTTCTCCTGGCAGAAAACTACCCCTGAGTGTGGTCCCACAGGATATGTAGAGAAAATCACATGCAGCTCATCTAAGAGAAATGAGTTCAAAAGGTGAGTGCTGTTTCTCTTCTCTGAGATCACCTCCTTGGGAATAACTATTCCTTCCTGCCCTCAGCTGCCGCTCAGCTTTGATGGAACAACGCTTATTTTGGAAGTTCGAAGGGGCTGTCGTGTGTGTGGCCCTGATCTTCGCTTGTCTTGTCATCATTCGTCAGCGACAATTGGACAGAAAGGCTCTGGAAAAGGTCCGGAAGCAAATCGAGTCCATATAGCTACATTCCACCCTTGTATCCTGGGTCTTAGAGACCCTATCTCAGACAGTGAAAGTGAAATGGACTGATTTGCACTCTTGGTTCTTTGGAGCCTTGTGGTGGAATCCCCTTTTCCCCATCTTCTTCTTTCAGATCATTAATGAGCAGAATAAAAAGAGTAAAATGGTTTCCTTCCCTTCTGTAACTTGGAGCAGGAAGTCATGGGGGCAGAGAGGGAAAGGAGGTGGTTACTTAAGGCCCCAATCTACCAAGTCTTCCCCACCACTTCTCCCTTGTTTTCCCCCTCTTCTACTACTTATTTCAAACTTCTGGGATACAATTTCAGCTAAAACGTTTATTTCTCACTCAAAACTTATTTCCCCTCAACCCTATACCCAAAGAAGAAATAAAATCACAGATACATAACAGAAGTATTTGAGGTACCCTCTCATATATGCAAACA